TGAGAGGAAATGAATAAATTGCCGTGTAGCCACACAATAGAATACAAGACAGCAGTGATGCTGAAAAATATAGCAAGCCTCAGGAGTTTATATATTATATGGATAATTTTATGAAGCTCAAAAACACCCAAAATTAAACAACATATTCTCTAAGTACATACGTGGGATATGTGATAAAACTAAAAAGAAAACAGGGAAGGATCAGCAATCCAGAACCAATTCATGACTGTTGTTACTATCTTATGGGGCAGGCTGTGGATTGGAAGCGGGGGCGGTGCACATAGGTACGTGTAGCTTACTGGTAATGCTTTTATGTTAGGAATGAGGTCAAAGGAGTTCACTATAAATTTATATTAGAAAGAAGGGCTATCTATGGATTAGTGATGAGAGTGTCATGCACCAGCAAATATGATTAATGAACTTAGGTTACCTGAGGTCCAAATAAATAATGAGAAAAAAGTAAATAAAAGTGATGCATGAATACTAAAAATTTGGAATTACATATATAATATGTAATAATAAAAAAAGAAAAAATTGTCACTGGTTATCCTTCAGGTATAAAAATTACAATTAAAATTGTAATGTTATAACCTTCCATTCTTTCCCCTATGAATTAAAACTTTTTTTTTTAACGAGACTAAAAAATCAAGTTGATAAAATCTATGCCCTGTGGGAACTGGTTAGGTCAGGCTACCCACTCCAGATTTCCAGCAGGCTGGCCTCAGCTCTACCTACAGCCAGTAGCTTATTAAGGCTCTAGGCGCCAGTGACACCTTCAGACAGGTGGTTAGTGCGCCCTAAGGACTCTCCGCAGCGTCGCTCAGGTTCACAGAACACGCCCAGGGGCGTGTCCAGCTGTCGTCGGGGAGAGCCCACCTCCCCGGGGGGTGTGGCTAAGGGACGAGGCAGTTCTCGTCCAGAGCCCAGGTAATCCGGGCGGGATCAGCTAGCGTCGCGATGTGATGACGTCAGGCCCCGGCCAGGCCGGGAGTGGCGTGCTGGGCGTGCGCGGCTGCGGTACGGCGTGTTGGTCCCAGCGGTTCAGCTGAGGTAGGGACGTGCTGTAGGCCGGAATGTTACCGGCTGTTGGATCTGTGGATGAGGAAGAGGATCCTGCGGAGGAGGATTGTCCTGAATTGGTTCCCATTGAGACGACGCAAAGCGAGGAGGAGGAAAAGTCTGGCCTCGGCGCCAAGATCCCAGTCACAATTATCACCGGGTATTTAGGTAACTAACCATCCCAGTCACAAAATGCCGTGATTTTTTTATTTACAAAAAATATGTTTTATAGGTGCTGGGAAGACAACACTTCTGAACTATATTTTGACAGAGCAACATAGTAAAAGAGTAGCGGTCATTTTAAATGAATCTGGGGAAGGTAAGTAAAGTTCAATAAATGTCATGTTGCAAAGCTAAAGAGTGCTGTTTGTTATTTATTCTAGGAAGTGCGCTGGAGAAATCCTTAGCTGTCAGCCAAGGTGGAGAGCTCTATGAAGAGTGGCTGGAACTTAGAAACGGTTGCCTCTGCTGTTCAGTGAAGTGAGGAATGTGTTTACTGTGTACATGGTTTATTAACTGTAAATTATGTTTTGGTATTCTCCAGGGACAATGGCCTTAGAGCTATTGAGAATTTGATGCAAAAGAAGGGGAAATTTGATGACATACTGTTAGAGACCACTGGATTAGCAGACCCTGGTAAGAAGTGAGATTATTAATAACCAGAATATATTTTTATTTGATGAATATTATATATTTTCAGGTGCAGTGGCTTCTATGTTTTGGGTTGATGCTGAATTAGGGAGTGATATTTACCTTGATGGTAAGTTAAAAAACAGTTTTCTTTTATCTTTCAAAAAGTGATTAAAATGTTTTTTCCTTTGTAGGTATCATAACTATTGTGGATTCAAAATATGGATTAAAAGTAAGTTGAAAGATTGCTATGAGTGGCTCATTTAGTAACTTTATTCAAACTTTTTTTTGTTTAGCATTTAACAGAAGAGAAACCTGATGGCCTTATCAATGAAGCTACTAGGTATTCATATTTAAAGTATATATTGATTGCTGTTCTTAACATTTCTTTTTGTTTGCTATTTTAGGCAAGTTGCTTTGGCAGATATCATTCTCATTAATAAAACAGACTTGGTTCCAGAAGAAGATGTAAAGAAATTAAGAACGACAATTAGGTACAAAATGATAAGTGTGTTAAGTGCCTACAACTTTGTCTTCCTCATTTATTATTTATTTCAGATCCATAAATGGACTAGGACAAATCTTAGAAACACAAAGATCAAGGTACTTTAAAAAAGCTATTCCTATTAATAACACCAACTGCTCACGTTAGTTTTCTTCCTTTTAGAGTTGATCTCTCTAATGTATTAGATCTTCATGCCTTTGATAGTCTCTCTGGAATAAGGTATGTTTTGTATAATTTGGTTACTTTTATTGTCATCTCTGAATTTCTAATCAGTTGTTTTTAGTTTGCAGAAAAAACTTCAGCATGTGCCAGGAACACAACCTCACCTTGATCAGGTAAAGAAAAAAAATCTAAATCCAAAATTTCTAAAGAATTATTATTATTTCCCTTGATTTACAGAGTATTGTTACAATCACATTTGAAGTACCAGGAAATGCAAAGGAAGAACATCTTAATATGTTTATTCAGGTGAATGCAATTTTTAACTGATTAATGATTTATTGGTCTTATTAAAATATGTCACTTGATACAGAATCTTCTGTGGGAAAAGAATGTGAGAAACAAGGACAATCACTGCATGGAGGTCATAAGGCTGAAGGTACAGTTTACTGTTGCAGACTTTTGGACAAAGATTAATGTTCAGTCAATTCTCCTTTGAGCAGGGATTGGTGTCAATCAAAGACAAATCACAACAAGTGATTGTCCAGGGTGTCCATGAGCTCTATGATCTGGAGGAGACTCCAGTGAGCTGGAAGGATGACACTGAGAGAACAAATCGATTGGTCCTCATTGGTAAGTCTCAAAGGATTCACAGTTTTGAAACATGTAATCACGTCATATTTTGTTTTGTTTGCAGGCAGAAATTTAGATAAGGATATCCTTAAACAGCTGTTTATAGCTACTGTGACAGAAACAGAAAAGCAGTGGACAACACATTTCAAAGAAGATCAAGTTTGTACATAACACTAGAGGCATTTCTTATCAAAAGGATTGGATAATAAAAATAAGTTTCTACTGGGTATATTTCAAGCATTTATTTATTACTTTAGTTACGAATTCCAATATACTTTAAAATGGTATTTGTTTTACAGCATACATAAAATGTAGCAAATCAGTACTGTAAAACATTTAACATTCATACAATTATATATAATATCCTTTTTTTTAAAGAATGGTATTTCACAAAAATATCTTTTGAAATTGGCTTTGGAGTTTACATATACTGAACATGAAAGTTTATAATAATGATGATACAACTTTCAACATTGTCATTTTTTCTTAGAACTTCAGCTGATTGCAGAGATATAATGATTACATTGTTATTAAATTTTTTTAACACAAGTAAGTGTCACCATTTTATGACATGAAATAAAAGGTTATGACTGTTATTGATGTTGATGTTGACGACCTGATCACCTGGCTGAAGGAGTGTTTGTCAGGTTT